CCAAGATGCCTCTGACTGACTCATTCACTAAAATGAATGGAAAGAGTTAGGAAGCATAGGAAAGAAAAGCATAAAGATTGTCAATACTTTAAGCTCCCATTTCCCATAAGCAGGAAGTCAAAATGTTTTAAGTCCAAACAACTGGCCAGAGCAGTGTCTTTTGAACTTGCTTCATGACCAGAATCACCTGGCTTCTTGTTGAAGCTAGATTCCCGGACTAGAGGTTTTGATGCAAGGGAGACTTCTGGGTGGGGGTGTGCTCTCGGGATCAGGTAAGCTGAAGAAACACTATTCCAGGGGGTGTAAAGGAACCTCAAAAGCTGTAGTTCTTAAAGTGTGGTCCGTGGCCCAGCAGAACCAGCATTACCTGAGAGCTTGTAAGAAATGCAAGTCTTTGGCCTACCCTAGAAACACTGAATCAGAAACTGGGGGTGGGGTCTGGCAATCTGGTTTTCATCAAGCCAGGTGGTCCTGATGCCAACTAGAATTTGAGAACGCCTGCTTCAAGGCATCATTACCAGCATCTGGAGAAGTGATTGAGAACCCACCTGAGCAGTGAAGGCCTGGGCGCTCTTAAACCACTGTGTTCTCAAGAGCGCAGGTCTGTGGGTGAGAGCAATTCTAACAGACATCTGAAGCCAAAGGCCTAGGTTTCCACAGGAAGATCTGGAAACCCTGTTCAAGGCAAGCCTTTTGGAAGTCAAGGCTGTATTCCCCTAAGAGGGGGCACCATGGATCCTAGAGATAGCAAATGCCACCCAAGGTGATGGTGAGGGAGTTTTCAGCTTTTCTGCACGTGTGACCGTTTACTGCACCAGGAGCTTTCTAGTGACTTCCACCTTTTTCAGGTTTTTCCAAGGTTCACCGGGGAACCCCTGTCCTGGGCCTGCCAGTGAGGTGCTGGGAGCTTCCCGACCTCACAAGCGGCTCTTGTGATGTAATTGCCACCTGAGGCGTGCCCCTCCTGGCCCTGGCGACATCACAGAGGCTACCTGGGCACGGACCCCGCAGCTTCCTGGGGCCCAGTCAGCCGCTCCAGGTGCTTAAGTCTGGACTGCGGAGGCCGGGGCGGTGGCGTGCAGGGTGAGGTCTCCCGGGCTGGCGCGCGTGCAAGCCCCCTGCTGCTACCTCGCGCTAGGCCAGCTCCAGGAGGGCAACAGACGACAGGACATTGCAAAAGGGCCACTTAAATTTTCCTTCGAGTAAACAGAACACCTGCCAAGACCCTCGAGCCTGGGCGTGCCCCAAGACAGGTGGTTGGGGTCTAGGAGTCGGCTGCAGCTGGCGATGCTCTGAGGGGACGTCAGGGCCTCAGGATCGCCCCTATGAAGACGAAGTGCATCTGTGAACTGTGCTCCTGCGGGTAAGGTGGCCACGCCCAGGGCAAGGCTGGGGGAAATAAAAGCTGTGCTCCTCTGTGTTTTCAGTGCACTGTAACTTGTACCTCTCCTGTACAGTCTTTGATGCGACGTCTTTCACTCTGGTGATTACATGGGACATGTCTGCACCTTCTCACCCTCCAAACTGGCTGAGCCATAAGAAGGAAAGCTGACTGAAGGCAGAGGCTGAGGCTGAGTCCTGTAGCTTCTGCAGGATTAGCGCAGTGCTGGCCACATAGCAAGCATGATCATGGATGAGCCCTCAACAGATGTGAGAGGTAATTGTTTAATATGTTCTTAATGAGAACACTCCTTTTCTCTCATCTCCCTTGGTCCTCAAAGGTTACAATCTGTAAGAGCAATGGCTGAAATGTTGGCCACTTCACTCATGATGTTGAAGTTCCTCTTGGACAGGTAAACAGCTTATCATGTCCCTCAAGTTGTACAGGTAATCAACCTAACTCTGTGTCTTTTATAGGCGGCATCACTGTCCACATCTCCCTACCAAGATTTATGATAAAACAGAGAAACCATGTCTTCTCTCCGAATATACCGAGAACTACCCTTTCTATCACTCCTACCTGCCCAGAGAGTCCTTCAAGCCAAGGCGGGAGTACCAGAAAGGGCCTATACCAATGGAAGGCCTGACTACATCAAGGTGAGGGCAAACAGTATTAATGTATGCAGGTAGACCCCAACAGCATGCACTTGCTTCCTTACAGGAGAGATTTTGGGCCTCACAAAGTGGCACCAGTGAAGGTCCACCAGTATGACCAGTTCGTCCCGAGTGAAGAGAATATGGATTTGCTCACGACGTATAAGAAAGATTACAATCCCTACCCTGTCTGTCGAGTGGACCCCATCAAACCTCGGGACAGTAAATATCCATGTAGCGACAAGATGGAGTGTTTGCCTACTTATAAAGGTGGGAGAGCACAGAGGGGCAGATTGGGGGAAATTATTAATTACCTCTTCTGCTTTAATTTCAGCTGATTATTTGCCTTGGAACCAACCAAGGCGAGAGCCACTTCGTCTGGAACACAAATACCAGCCGGCATCAGTCAGGTTTGATAACAGAACCACACACCAGGACGATTACCCCATAAAAGGCCTTGTGAAGACCATAAGCTGTAAACCTCTGGCCATGCCAAAGCTCTGTAACATCCCCTTGGAGGATGTGACTAACTACAAGATGAGCTATGTGGCCCACCCCGTGGAGAAGCGCTTTGTGCATGAAGCAGAGAAGTTCAGGCCCTGTGAAATCCCCTTTGAAAGCCTTACCACTCAAAAACAATCCTACCGGGGCCTGATGGGGGAGCCTGCCAAGAGCTTGAAACCTCTAGCCAGGCCTCCTGGGCTAGACATGCCTTTCTGTAACACCACTGAGTTTCGAGATAAGTACCAAGCTTGGCCAATGCCCCGGATGTTCTCCAAAGCTCCCATCACCTACGTCCCTCCCGAAGACAGGATGGATCTTCTGACAACAGTGCAGGCCCATTACACATGCCCTAAGGGTGCCCCAGCTCAGTCCTGCCGACCTGCACTTCAGATTAAGAAGTGCGGTCGCTTTGAAGGCTCTTCCACCACCAAGGATGACTACAAGCAGTGGTCCAGCATGCGCACAGAGCCAGTCAAGCCCGTTCCCCAGCTGGACTTGCCCACCGAGCCCCTGGACTGCCTGACCACCACTCGGGCCCACTATGTGCCCCACCTGCCTATCAATACCAAAAGCTGTAAGCCTCATTGGTCTGGCCCTCGAGGAAATGTCCCTGTGGAAAGCCAGACCACCTACACCATCAGCTTTACTCCCAAGGAAATGGGCAGGTGCCTAGCTTCATATCCTGAGCCTCCTGGCTACACCTTTGAGGAAGTGGATGCTTTGGGTCACAGGATATACAAACCAGTTTCCCAGGCAGGCTCTCAGCAGAGCAGCCATCTTTCTGTAGATGATTCAGAAAACCCCAACCAGAGGGAGTTGGAAGTGTTAGCCTGATTTTGAAAAATAGTAATTTAGAAATTACACAGTACTTTTAAAAGCAGACAACTGAGAATTATTTGTTGGACAAAAAAGAATTCCCTAAAATGACAAAAAACAAAAAACAAAAAACCTTCACCACTTCCAGAGCACTTGAATAAAATGAGAATCACTTGACTCAGGGAAAATGACATTTAATCACCGGCTAATTAACTCCCCTTACCTTCTCCTTTACTGCATCCCCACCCCGTTTCAGGTCCTTTACTTTGTGCTTATGGAATCAAAGTTGGTCTGTGAGGGTTTCTCTGATCCAGATGTATTTTATTAATTTAATCATTGTATGAACTGACATAATGATTAACCCTTGCCAAGTATGAAGCGCCAAAGAATAAATTTTATTTTGGGGGGAATGAATCTGTAGGCTGGCTATGCAGAGAGTAGTCCGTATTGCT